AAACTTGTATTTCTACATAGTTCCCAGGTGATGCTGTTGCTAGGTTCTAGGATCACGTTTTGAGAACCACTGCTTTAATGTAATTTATATCTAACCACTGCTCCAGCATTCTTTTCTGTAAGCATCCAGAATGCTGTGACAAATTCTTGTCAAACTTTAAGAATCTTCAGGATGTCAAATTCTGTCTTGAGGTCAATAAAGATGGGTAGGGGACGAAATAATCTTTGCTCAACCTTTGGCACATTACAATGATGTTTTTCAAATAGTAGGGCTCAAACGTGATGCATTGGAAAATTGGAAAATTGGAAAATCAAATAATCATATGGTAAATATTTTAGTAGGTTTCTTATTTAATCAACTCTTAATAAGATGGGATGGATAACATTCCTGAGTTAGAAAAACATATTGCAAGCGCTGTCAGAGGAAAATTAAGTTCAAGTCCATCAGCAATCTTTACTCATGTTTTGCTTTATATATTTGTGAGTGCCGTACACAGAACTGAGTCCAGTGTTGACTTGAGTCTAATCAATACACATATACGTATACATGTGTGTGCCTCAAATATATCTGATTGAACTTAGTAAGCCACAGAACTGTAATATATATGATATAATCAATGTGTTATACATTATATTACAATAATTATACACAAAATAATACATTATTCTGTATGTTAAGGGAGAGAGGACAACAGCAAAGAAGACAGAGTGCTACAACGTCCAGGCTGTAAAAGTCATTTTATTCTGGAGGAAATGCAACACCAAAGTTGTAACAGTCTTTCAATAAAGTAAAACAGAATCATCGAAAGGGCTCCTGGGACAATTGAGGCTAGAATGATCTTGGTCAGTCAGTCCTGTGGACTTGAGGGCAATCTTCCCTCCCACTACCGGTTGGGGAGCCCTGATGTCGCCTCCCGCAGAGCGCCACTTGGCCTGGCCTGCGCTTCACCTTCATTTCCGCCCGCGGAATCCTCCAGGATCTTCCCGCCAAGGCTGGGGTTTCCGCTCCGCGGCGTCCGAGCGCCAGCGGACTGCGCATGTGCAGGACCCAGCAGGTCTAGAGCTTTTCTGTGTTTCTCCGGACTTCGAGCCATGGCGGTGACGGAAGCGAGCCTGTTGCGCCAGTGCCCCCTGCTTCTGCCCCAGAACCGGTCGAAAACCGTGTATGAGGGATTCATCTCGGCTCAGGTACCCGCCCAGTGGTTGCTTTCTAGCTAAGAATTTGAGTGATCCTTTTCAATATTTTCCACAGGGAAGAGACTTCCACCTTAGGATAGTGTTGCCTGAAGATTTACAACTGAAGAATGCAAGGTGATATGGTGTTTAGTTATAAACGTGCATTTGAATAAACCATTTTGTCTCATTAAAATTTTAGATTATTATGTAGTTGGCAGCTGAGAACAATACTTAGTGGATACCATCGAATAGTACAACAGGTAAGTCCTTTTTAAAAGGTTTATGTTTTCAGAAATGAAATTAATTGGAAATATTTTGATCTAGAGAATGCAGCACTCTCCTGATCTAATGAGCTTTATGATGGAGTTGAAGATGCTTTTGGTAAGAATTTTTTTTTTTTCTGACACTGTTACACAGCTAATTCAGGTTTTCTTCTTTTAAACAGGAAGTTGCCTTAAAGAATAGACAAGAGCTGTATGCACTACCTCCTCCTCCCCAGTTCTACTCAAGCCTTATTGAAGAGATAGGAACTCTTGGTTGGGATAAGTATGTCTGTTTTAAAATATGTTTTAAATGCCGTGATCATTTTTTATTCTCCTCTGCTCACCAGACTTGTGTATGCGGATACCTGCTTCAGTACCATCAAGTTAAAAGCAGAAGATGCTTCTGGTAGAGAGCATTTAATCACTCTCAAGTTGAAGGCAAAGGTATGTGCCTCGTTAAACTGTTATTGTGATCAAAAAATGGTCTAATGTTATGCTTTTTTAATAGTATCCTGCAGAATCACCAGATTATTTTGTGGATTTTCCTGTTCCATTTTGTGCCTCCTGGACACCTCAGGTAAATTCTCCTCAGGTAAATTCTTAAATTTGTTTTAAGTAATTAAAGATTATAAAAAAACGAAATTCCTTTTGTCCAGGTCACTGATCAAGCAAAAATGGATGTGAAAATTGCGGTTTTGCCTGTAAGTGTGCCACTAAGTGCAGGCTTGGTGAATATAACTTATTCAACTTTCATTTTTTTCACAGAGCTCCTTAATAAGCATTTATAGTCAGTTTTTGGCAGCAATAGAATCACTAAAGGCATTCTGGGATGTTATGGATGAAATCGATGAGAAGACCTGGGTACTTGAGCCAGAAAAACCTCCACGGAGTGCAACAGCACGCAGAATTGCATTAGGTAGGGACAAGGAGGATTAAGGGTTTGTTTTTCTTCTAAAAGATTTAATCTTGTTTCATTCTAGGTAATAATGTTTCCATAAATATAGAGGTAGACCCCAGGCATCCTACTATGCTTCCTGAGTGCTTCTTTCTTGGAGCTGACCATGGTATGACATCTGAGATTTAAACGTTTTTTAATCAATTATTAAATTTTTTTTTTTTAATCTGAAGTGGTAAAACCCCTGGGAATTAAGCTGAGCAGGAACATACATTTGTGGTAGGTACCTTGGCAATATAATTTTTACTTTTTCACAGCATAATTTTTTTCCCCATGCTTTCAGGGATCCAGAAAATAGTGTGTTACAAAATTTGAAAGATGTTTTAGAAATTGATTTTCCAGCTCGTGCTATCCTGGAAAAATCTGTAAGTTTTATCAGTGTTTTGATATTCCAGACATACGCTTTTTATAAATATTTTTCTTTTGAAGGATTTTACTATGGATTGTGGAATTTGTTATGCTTATCAACTTGACGGTACCATTCCTGATCAAGTGTGTGATAATTCTCAGTGTGGACAACCTTTCCATCAAATATGCTTATATGAGGTAAAAAATAAAAATATTGTCAAGACTTTTTTGACGCTTCTCCTTTATCTTTTAAAATTTGCAGTGGCTGAGAGGACTACTAACTAGTAGACAGAGTTTTAACATCATATTTGGTGAATGTCCATATTGTAGTAAGGTAAGCAAATTGTTAATCACATCTCATAAAATGTGCCTAGCTTTCAGTAATATGTTCTAGAAGATAGATCTATATAGTATATCAGTTTATCTAAAACTTTTGAAACTCATTCTCTGTATTTCTATTTTTCAAATTCTCTGATCAAAAACATTAAACTCCTTTTCTAGATTTCCTAGGTGATCTGAAACTTCAGAAGTGTTTTCCAAACTGTACTATGACACTATTCTATGACACTATTTCTAGTACAAAGCAATTTTATTTTTTAGAGTGTCCACAAACTTTGTTAAAATATGTTCTCTTTTTAAAGCCAATTACCTTAAAAATGTCTGGAAGGAAACACTGAAATAAGAATACAACATTTCGGTGAAGAGCTGGAAACTTAAAAAATTATCAAAAGGAATTTTGGTATCATCTTCAGAGAAAAAATAAAGCAAGAAATACTAACATCAAAAGGACAGGTATGATGATGCGATAATAATAAACATCTGCGTTTGTCTCTTCACTAAGAGTAAACTGGGAAATTGTAGGCCAAAGTCCAGTTGAACTTTCTAAGTCTGTGATCCCCGTGCTGACTGTGGAAGTGTATTTATACCAAGATGGAGATCTTGACTTCTTGAATATATCTGGACTGGTAAAATCTTGATGAGGCTCATAAAATGAGTTTGGGAATTGTGTATAGCTGATTTTTTGTGGGAAACTGTTTACTTCATTCAAAGGTTCTTGAGACTCTTGATATTTCTGTCTTCTCCTTGTGCTTTCCTATGGAAAAAATACATATATAGTTTAGTTTGTTAGACGTGAGTTATCCAAGTATTTATTTTGTGTAGTGTGTAAGAATGCTAAATAAAATGTTATACAAGATCAAGTTTTTGCGTGTTATTTTTCCTGAGAAG